GTATAAGTACCACATTTTCTTTATCAGTTCATCTGCTGATGGACACTTGGATTGCTCCCAAATCTTAGCTATTGTAAACGGTGCTGCAACAAACATAGAAGTGCAGATATCTCTTAGATACACTGATTTCCTTTCTTTTGGGTATAAACCCAGCAGTGGGATTGCTGGATCATATGGTAGCTCTCTTTTTAATGTTTGAGGAACCTTCAAACTGTTCTCCATAGTGGTTTTACTAATTTACATTCCCACTAACAGTGTACAAGGGTTCCCTTTTCTTCACATCCTTGCCAGTATTTGTTGTTGCCTGTCTTTTGAATAAAAGCCATTTTAACTGGGGTGAGATGATATCTCATTGTAGTTTTGATGTGCATTTCTCTGGTGACCAATGATGTTGAGCACCTTTTCATGTGCCTATTTGCCATTTGTATGTCTTCTTTTGAGAAATGTCTATTCAAATATTTTGCCTATTTTTTGATTGGATTATGAGATTTTTTCCTACAGAGTTGTTTGAGCTATTTACATATTCTAGTTATTAAATCTTTGTCAGATGGATAGTTTCCAAATATTTTCTCCCATTCTGTGGGTTGTCTCCACTTTGTTAATTGTATCCTTTGCCGTGCAGAAGCTTTTTAACTTGATGTGATCCCATTTGTTCATTTTTTGCTTTAGATGCCTGTGCTTGTAGTGTATTACTCAAGAAATCTTTGCTGAGACCAATGTCCTGGAGATTTTCCCCAAAGTTTTCTTGTAATAGTTTCATAGTTTGAGGTGTTAGATTTAAATCTTTAATCCATTTTGATTTGATTTTTGTATATGGTGAGAGATAGGGATAAAGTTTCATTCTTTTGCAAATGGATATTCAGTTTTCCCAGTACCATTTATCAACAAGACTATCTTTTCCCCGGTGTATGTTCTTGGCACCTTTTTCAAAAATGAGTTCACTGTAGGTATGTGGATTTGTTTCTTTGCTTTCTGTTATATTCCATTGGTCTATGTGCCTGTTTTTATGCCACTACCATGCTGTTTTGGTTACTGTAGCTCTGTAGTACAATTTGAAGTCAGGTAATTTGATTCCCCCAGTTTTGTTCTTTTTGCCGAGGATAGCTTTGTCTGTTTGGGGTCTTTTAGTGATTCCATATAAGTTTTAGGACTGTTTTTTTTTTCTAATTCTGTGAAGAATGTCATTGGTGTTTTGATAGGGATTGTATTGAATCTGTAGATTGCTTTGAGTAGTATGGACATTTTAGCAATATTGATTCTTCCAACCCATGAACATGGAATATCTTTCTACTTTTTGGTATCTTCTTCAATTTCCCTCATCAGTGTTTTATAGTTTTCATTATAGAGGTCTTTCACTTCTTTGGTTAATTCTTAGATATTTAATTTTATGTGTGGCTATTGTAAATGGGGTTATATTTTTAAATTTCTTTTTCACATTGTTCACTGTTGGCATATAGAAATGCTAATGATTTTTGCATGTTGATTTTGTATTCTGCAACTTTACTGAATTTATCTGTTTTAATAGTTTTCTTGTGGAGTCATTAGGTTTTTCCAAATATAGGATTACATTATCAGCAAACAAGGATAATTTGACTTCTTCCTTTCCAATTTAGATGCCCTTTATATTTTTCTCTTGACTGATTGTTCTAGCTAGGACTTACAGTAATATATTGAATAACAGTGGAGAGAGTGGGCATCCTTGTAGTGTTACCGATTTTAGAGAAAAGTCTTTCTGTTTTTCCCCTTTAGTATGATACTAGCTGTAGGCCTGTGGCGTATGATTTTTATTATGTTGATGTATGTTCCTTCTATCCCCAGTTTTTTGACAGTTTTTATACTGAAGAGATGTTGAATTTTATGAAATGCTTTTTCAGCATCAATTGACATGATCATATGGTTTTCTCCTTCATTCTATTTATAAGATGTATCATGTCAACTGATTTGCAAATGTTGAACCATCCTTGCCTCCCAGGGATATTTTCCAACTTGTCATGATGAATGAACTTTCTAATGTATTGTTGCATTCAGTTTGCTAGTATTTTGTTGAGGATTTTTGCATCAGTATTCATCAGAAATATTAGCCTGTAGTTTTTTTTTTAATTTATGTGTCTTTTTTTCTTTTCTTTTTTTTTTTTGTATCAGGGTAATACTGGCTTCCTAGAATGACTTTGGAAGTATTCCCTCCTCTTATATATTTTTTGGAATAGTTTGACTAGGATGGGTATTAGTTCTTCCTTAAATGTTTGACAGAATTCAGCAGTGAAGCCATAGGGTCCTGGACTTGACTTTACGGGAAGACATTTTATTATGGCTTCAATCTTGTTACTTGCTATCTGTTCAGATTTTTGATTTCTTCCTGTTTCAATCTTGGTAGGTTGTATATATCTAGGAATTTGTCCATTTCTTCTACATTTTCCAACTTATTGGCATATAGTTGCTTATCGTGGCTACTAATGATCCTTTGAATTTCTGCAGTATTGGTTGTAATGTCTTCTTTTTCATTTCTGATTTTATTTGTTTGGACCTTCTCTCTTTTACTCTTAGTCTGGCTAAGGGTTTATCAATTTTGTTTAACTTTTCAAATAAAGCAACCTTCTGTTTTATTGATTTTTTTTGTATTTTTTATTTCAATTTCATTTATTTCTGCTCTGATCTTTATTATTTCTTTTATTCTAGGTTTAAGTTTGGTTTGTTCTTACTATTCTAGTTCTTGTTAGGTTTTTTGAGATTTTTCCTTTTTTTTTTTTTTTTTCGATGTAGGCACTTATAAACTTCCCCCTGAGTACTGCTTTGGCTGAATCCCAAAGGTTTTGGTATGCTTTGTTTCCATTATCTTTGTTTCAAGAAATTTTCCAATTTCCTTCTCACTTTCTTCATTGACCCACTGGTCTTTCAGGAGCATATTGTTTAATTTCCATGTATTTGCATAATTTCCAAAATTCCCTCTTGTTATCAATTTCTAGTTTTATTCCATTTTGGTTAGAGAAGATGCCTGATATTATATTACTTCAATTTTTGGAATGGTTTAATGCTTGTTTTATGATGTAGCATATGGTCTTTCCTTGAGAATGATCCACATGCTGAGGAAAAGAATGGTATTCTGCAGCTCTTGGTTATAATGTTCTGTAAATCTTTATTAGAGTCATTTGGCCTATAGTGCAGATTAAATCTGATATTTCTTGGTTGATTTTCTGTCTGGAAGATGTGCCCAGTGCTTAAAGTGGGGTGTTGAAGTCTTCAGCTATTATTGTATTGTGGCCTATTCTCTCTCAATAGCTCTAATAATGTTTTCTTTCTTTATATGGGTGCTCCAGTGTTGGTTGCATATATATATTTAAAATTGTTATATCCTCTTGTTGAATGGACTCCTTTATCATTATATAGTGACCTTCTTTGTCCCTTACAGTTTTTGTCTTGAAATCTATTTTGTCTGATATAAATATAGCAACTCCTGCTCTTTTTTGGTTTTTATTGGCCTGGCATATCTCTTTCCATTATTTTATTTTCAGTCTATATGTCTCTTTATAGGTGAAGTGTGTTTCTTGTAGGCAACAGATCAATGGGTCTTATTTTTTCATCTATTTAGCCATTTTATGTCTTTTGATTAGATAGTTTAGTTCATTTACATTTAATGTTATTATTGATAAGTAAGGACTTATACTCCTGCCATTTTGTTATTTGTTTTCTGGTTGTTTTGTTGTCGTATCTTCCTTGTTTCTTTTCTTCCTGTATTCCTCTAGCAAAGGTGATTTTCTCTGATTATATGATTTAGTTTCTTGCTTTTTATTCTCTATGTATTCACCATATGTTTTTGGGTTTGAGGTTACCATGAGGTTGCAAATACTATCTTATAAACCATTATTTTAACCTGATAACATCTTAACAGTATTTCCACGAACAAATAAGCAAAAAGAAATCCAACAAAAACTCTCTGCCTTAACTTTGTACCCCAACTTTTTAAACTTTTTTTGTTTCTATTTATATCTTTGTACTGACTATGTCTTGAAAAGTTTTTATAGTTATTAGTTTTGATTGTGTCATTGTTTAGTCTTTTTACTTAGGACAAAAGTAGTTTGCACACCACAGTAACAGTGTTATAATATTCTGTGTTTTTCTGTGTACTTACTATTACCAGTGAGTTTTGTACCTTCAGATGATTATGTATTACTCATTAATGTCCTTTTCTTTCTGAATGAAGTACCTCCTTAAGCATTTTTTGTAGGACAGGTCTGGTATTGCTGAAATCCCTCAGTTTTTGTTTGTCTGGGAAAGTGTTTATTTTTCCTTCATGTTAGAAGGGTATTTTTGCCAGATATACTATTCAAGGGGAAATTTTTTTTTACTTCAGCACAGTACATGACACGCTACTCTCTCCTGGCTTGTAAGTTTTCCACTGCTGCCAGTGTATTGGAGCTCAATTGTATGTTTTTTGTTTCTTTTCTCTTGCTGGTTTTAGGATTCTTTCCTTATCCTTAACATTTGAGATTTTGATTATTAAATGCCTTGAGGTAGTCTTCTTTGAATTAAATCTGCTTGGTGTTCTATAACCTTTTTGTATTTGGATATCGGTATCTTTTTCTAGGTTTGGGAAGTTCTCTGTTATTTCTTTGTAAAAACTTTCTACCTTTATCTCTTTTTCTACCTCTTCTTTAAGGCCAATAACTCTTATATTTGCCCTTTTGAGGCAATTTTCTAGATCCTGTAGGTTTGCTTCATTGTTTTTTATTCTTTTTTGTTTTGTCTCTTCTGACTGTGTGTTTTCAAATAGCCTGTCTTCAAGATCACTAATTCTTTCTTTTGTTTGTTCAATTCTGCTATTAAAAGACTGTGATTCACTCTTCAATATGCTAATTGCATTTTTCAACTCCAGAATTCCTGCTTGAGTCTTCTTAATTATTTCAAGTTCACTTGGTGTTCTATCACTCTGTGGCTCTGCTGGTACCTGAAGCCAGTAAGTCTCAAAGGTTCACCCAAAGTCCTCGATGTAGTACCTGGGTGTCACTGCTGGTTATTCAGCGCTTTTCAGTTAGTAGGTGGCAAATACTGCCAGGACTGGGTTCCTTTCTTCAAGGCAGTGGGTTCCCTTCTGGCCCAGGGGATGTCTGGAAATGTCTTTTGGGAGCTAGGACCTGGAATGGAGGCCTCACAACTCTAACTGGCACCCTATCCTGTGTGGTTGTGCTCATATCCTAGATGTAAGACAAAGTCTTCCACACGTTTCCCTCTCCCCTCCTCAAGCACAAGGAAGGAGTCTCTTTGGAGCCACCAGCTATGCAGCCTGAGGTTAGGGGAGGGGTGATGCCAGAACTCCCTTGGCCATCCTAGCTGGTGTCTCAGTATATTGTGTGTACCTCCTAGTCCACTGTCTCTAGCACTTGCCTAAGAGTTGCAGTCCTTATGGCCTAGCCTGCCTTTCAAGTTTTCTTGGAGGCTCAGAGTGCTGTAGCCTCAGTATCAAGGTTTATAGGCTGCCCTCCCTATTCTCATTTTATAGGAAAAAAAAAAAAAGAGACAGGAAGCGGAAAGATTTTTAAGAAATACACAAGGGATGATGTGATTCCCACTATGCCATTTTGCATACCAGGAGACCCTGGACCCTTGACTCTACAGCCAATTTATATATTGCTTGGATTACTGCAGTTTATTGCCTTCTCTGTGTCTTCTTGATTTCCGTCTAACCCTCTCATAATCTAGTTTCCAATTTTTCTAAAAGGTGCATTTTCTGGGATTCTTCACAACTTCAGAGTAAAATTCATACTCTTCAGCTAGGCGCACAACAACCTGAATATGGTAAGTAGATTAAGTGCACCAAAATCACCTGGGGTGCATTGAAAAATTCAATTCTCTGTTGCAGATAAAGGAAGACCTAGGTCTAGAAAAATAGCAGAAAGTGGAAGAGGGAAACGATATTCATACAAATTACCTCAAGAATACAACATAGAGACTGTAGTGGTTGCAGACCCAGCAATGGTTTCCTATCATGGAGCAGATGCAGCCAGGAGATTCATTCTAACCATCTTAAATATGGTAGGCAAACTTTAAAGTGCGCTTGGAATTTTATTTTAGGATTTTTATTTTTATTTGTTTTTAGGTATTTAACCTTTTCCAACACAAGAGTCTGAGTGTGCAGGTCAATCTTCGTGTGATAAAGCTTATTCTGCTCCATGAAACTCCAGTAAGAAAGTCTTGAGTTTTTTATTAAATTAATATGCCTTGTGATGAGCTCTGTTCTTTTGCAGCCAGAACTATATATTGGGCATCATGGAGAAAAAATGCTAGAGAGTTTTTGTAAGTGGCAACATGAAGAATTTGGCAAAAAGAATGATATACATTTAGAGATGTCAACAAACTGGGGGGAAGACATGACTTCAGTGGATGCAGCTATACTTATAACAAGGTAAATTTTCCAATGCCAATTAAATGGCATTCTCTTTATTTCAGTTTTCTATTTTTCTTTCTAGGAAAGATTTCTGTGTGCACAAAGATGAACCATGTGATACTGTTGGTAAGTGTGAAAATTCTCACACTTTTGGAGTTGACATATAATAATTAATGTTTGTATTTTTTAGGTATAGCTTACTTGAGTGGAATGTGTAGTGAAAAGAGAAAATGTATTATTGCTGAAGACAATGGCTTGAATCTTGCTTTTACAATTGCTCATGAAATGGGTCACAAGTAAGTAAAAATCATGGCTATGTTAAATATGTAAATTTTAAAATTTTATTATATTCCAAATCAGCATGGGCATTAACCATGACAATGACCACCCATCGTGTGCTGATGGTCTTCATATCATGTCTGGTGAATGGATTAAAGGACAGAATCTTGGTGACGTTTCATGGTCTCGATGTAGCAAGGAAGATTTGGAAAGATTTCTCAGGTATGGAGGTCACTTATTGTTTTTGCCTTGTGTCAAAAGTTTACACATACCTGCCTATTGCCAGGTCAAAGGCCAGTAACTGCTTGCTACAAACAAATCCGCAGAGTGTCAATTCTGTGATGGTTCCCTCCAAGCTGCCAGGGATGACATACACTGCTGATGAACAATGCCAGATCCTTTTTGGGCCATTGGCTTCTTTTTGTCAGGAGATGCAGGTAAAGATCCAGGTGGGGATTTTGTGCGTTCATTCATTGTTTAGCCCCTTATTAGTTATTGTGCCTTTGTTTTCAGCATGTTATTTGCACAGGATTATGGTGCAAGGTAGAAGGTGAGAAAGAATGCAGAACCAAGCTAGACCCACCAATGGATGGAACTGACTGTGACCTTGGTAAGGTAAGTCATTTGTGTTGTCTGAATTTAATGAGTTTGTTCACCTAAGACATAACTTTTGGAATAGTGGTGTAAGGCTGGAGAATGTACCAGCAGGACCTCAGCACCTGAACATCTGGCCGGAGAGTGGAGCCTGTGGAGTCCTTGTAGCCGAACCTGCAGTGCTGGGATCAGCAGTCGAGAGCGCAAATGTCCTGGGTAAACTCAAAGTTCCTGGTTGGGGGAGGGCAATAAAATTGATTATTTGTACTTTCTTTTCTAGGCTAGATTCTGAAGCAAGGGATTGTAATGGTCCCAGAAAACAATACAGAATATGTGAGAATCCACCTTGTCCTGCAGGTTTGCCTGGATTCAGAGACTGGCAATGTCAGGCTTATAGTGTTAGAACTTCCTCCCCAAAGCATATACTTCAGTGGCAAGCTGTCCTGGATGAAGGTATGACCAACCAGATCACCACCATCTTTGTTTTCTCATTTCTTTTTATCTACTCTGTATGTAGAAAAACCATGTGCCTTGTTTTGCTCTCCTGTTGGAAAAGAACAGCCTATTCTTCTATCAGAAAAAGTGATGGATGGAACTTCTTGTGGCTATCAGGGATTAGATATCTGTGCAAATGGCAGGTGCCAGGTAAGACATTCCAAAAAAAAAAAGAATTTATAATTTATGATGTGCTGTCACTCTCTTGTTACAGAAAGTTGGCTGTGATGGTTTATTAGGGTCTCTTGCAAGAGAAGATCATTGTGGTGTATGCAATGGCAATGGAAAATCATGCAAGATCATTAAAGGGGATTTTAATCACACCAGAGGAGCAGGTAATTTTTCTTTATTTTTTCATAAATATTAAAGATTTATTTCATGTTTTATTGACTCTTACAGGTTATGTAGAAGTGCTGGTGATACCTGCTGGAGCAAGAAGAATCAAAGTTGTGGAGGAAAAGCCGGCACATAGCTATTTAGGTAACCTGTGTTACAGACACAGAGAAGATCCAAGTACGAGCCCAACTCCCTGCCCTGAGAGTTCTAATACTCATTATATTTTTGAACCTCTTTATAGCTCTCCGAGATGCTGGCAAACAGTCTATTAATAGTGACTGGAAGATTGAACACTCTGGAGCCTTCAATTTGGCTGGAACTACCGTTCATTATGTAAGACGAGGCCTCTGGGAGAAGATCTCTGCCAAAGGTCCTACTACAGCACCTTTACATCTTCTGGTATGAGGGAATGAATTGATAACATGGCATAACCATCTGCCTTGATCATTTTTGTATACTATAGGTGCTCCTGTTTCAGGATCAGAATTATGGTCTTCACTATGAATACACTATCCCATCAGACCCTCTTCCAGAAAACCAGAGCTCTAAAGCACCTGAGCCCCTCTTCATGTGGACACACACAAGCTGGGAAGATTGCGATGCCACTTGTGGAGGAGGTGAAGGATTTTTAAACATTTATCTTTCCAAAATAATATTTCTTTGTTTATTTGTTCTTTTCAGGAGAAAGGAAGACAACAGTGTCCTGCACAAAAATCATGAGCAAAAATATCAGCATTGTGGACAATGAGAAATGCAAATACTTAACCAAGCCAGAGCCACAGATTCGAAAGTGCAATGAGCAACCATGTCAAACAAGGTAACTCTATTCCAAGGGCCCTTAAAGCATTACTTGTTTCCAGTGACTCTTGCTTTACTTTCAGGTGGATGATGACAGAATGGACCCCTTGTTCACGAACTTGTGGAAAAGGAATGCAGAGCAGACAAGTGGCCTGTACCCAACAACTGAGCAATGGAACACTGATTAGAGCCCGAGAGAGGGACTGCATTGGGCCCAAGCCCGCCTCTGCCCAGCGCTGTGAGGGCCAGGACTGCATGACCGTGTGGGAGGCGGGAGTGTGGTCTGAGGTGCATACATGCCCCCTTTCTTTCCCCATTCCCTTTATCTAAAACCTCTGATGTTATCTTCCAGTGTTCAGTCAAGTGTGGCAAAGGCATACGTCATCGGACCGTTAGATGTACCAACCCAAGAAAGAAGTGTGTCCTCTCTACCAGACCCAGGGAGGCTGAAGACTGTGAGGATTATTCAAAATGCTATGTGTGGCGAATGGGTGACTGGTCTAAGGTGAGAACCATTCTGTATATTCTCAGTAATAGAAGAACCTAAACAAACCTTGTATTTCTCCTAGTGCTCAATTACCTGTGGCAAAGGAATGCAGTCCCGTGTAATCCAATGCATGCATAAGATCACAGGAAGACATGGAAATGAATGTTTTTCCTCAGAAAAACCTGCAGCATACAGGCCATGCCATCTTCAACCCTGCAATGAGAAAATTAATGTAAATACCATAACATCACCCAGACTGGGTAAGCAGACAAAAAAAAAAGATGCTTTTGAAATGGAGTGAATTCACTATGTTCTGTTTCACAGCTGCTCTGACTTTCAAGTGCCTGGGAGATCAGTGGCCAGTGTACTGCCGAGTGATACGTGAAAAGAACCTATGTCAGGACATGCGGTGGTATCAGCGCTGCTGTGAAACATGCAGGGACTTCTATGCCCAAAAGCTGCAGCAGAAGAGTTGACCTCTAGCAGGCTGGCTGGATCACAGCTCTTGGCAATTACATTATTTATAAACACACACACTAGCATGTTTTTCAGACCAAATATTATCAGATTACATATAATTTAATCAAATTAATTTATTTTTTTGCCTGCCAAACATCCAATGTGGTGCTTGTTTTGGTTACACAAACATTTTGATTTATACTATATGGCTTCATAAATAATTTTATATGAATGAATTAGTTGGATCCAGTAATATAATAAAAAGAAAAAGGAAAAAAATAGATCATTATACTTAAAACAAGTTTTCGTTGTTTGTTAGGGCTATCTCTAAGGTGCTACTCTCTCCCCACCAATAACATTGAATTATCCAGAATGTATACTGACTTAGCATAATAGTTTAGGTGTATATGAAGAGAAACTATTTTTGTTTTTTGGTGTCCTGCTGCAGAATTAGCCCATTTTCTGTCACCTGCAGGAGATGTGTAAACATAATGAACCTCATGCTGTTGAACAGGTTTTTAGAGAATGTATTATGAATTTGGTTCAGATTTATAGACATCCATAGGAAAAATTCTGCTGTAATTATAACCTTATTTTGATATGGAAAAGAAAAGTCAAAATAGAGACTTTGATCATGTTCATGAACATGTACTTGAACACAAGTATTGTAACAATGAAACACTGTAATGATTTACACTGAATCACAATTGCACTGTTGATATAGTGTAGAGAAATCGTTAGAAATGGTGACATCTTACAAAAAATGTGTATTATTTTAACATGTTATCACTAGATTTTAGCTTTTTTTAAATATTTTTAACAAAGAAAACATTGATCCACCCATTTCCCTGTATCTTTTTAGCAGATTTATTAAAGAGTATAGTACTTAGCCTCACGAATCATAATTAGAAAATTTACTAGTATTTCTCAGCCTTTTCCCTAGGAACAAGGAAAAACAGAAAGCATATAATACGGTGGTCGTTTCATTGTGTTTTTCTTCCTTTTAAAAATTAAAAAGTTTTACAATTATGTGAAACGTTCAAAAGCCAGCTTAAAATTTTTCTTGTGAGAAAATATTATACATGATTCACATGATTTCTTAGATTTTTCAATAAAATATGTAAAACTTCCCACTGAGAGACAATTCTTCATAGACTTGTCACATATCCACATGTCTGATGAACAAAGGTACTGTCTACTTTTGTTCTGGAGTATCTTCTAGAGGATGTTTATAGAGTGAACTGCCTTGGAAGATAGTATGTCTCTTGGGAGCAAAGGGCAAACATACTTCTCATTATAAAAGTTTCAGGTTCCCTAAAATTGGGGTTTCTTTACTATAAGACAATCCAATGTATGTTCTGAGGTCACCTGGCTCTCTTCATGTCACCCTTTGGGAAATGGGGCTCAACGAGCCAGTACAGGAAAAGCTGATTCCCTGGCTACTACTATCGCTGTGAGTAATAAAGTCCTTTGTGTCTAATGCAGGAGTCTCATGTCTTCTACCCTGAAATCAT